AATATAAAAAGAGGAAACAAACCATGTAAATTTTAAGGGAGGAGACAATTTTAACATTTTACTTTATGTGGGAACGTATACATCTCTTACAACTATTAAATTCATTTTTAAAAAATAATAACTCCCGAGCCATCACTCCTTAAAGAATGTGGTAGTGGTACAAGTTTAAAGAAAGTCTTTTGAGAACACTCTATTGGAAAAGTGAGCAGACTAGGGAATAACAATTTTACCCCCAAGAATTGTTGTTAAGATTAAAAAGGAAAGCGCTGTCGCAGACGCTCAAACACGGTGCTGGCTCTGCTTCCTTCATCAGTTCCTAGGGTCATGGGACACAAATACTAAAATATTTCCACTACTGGTAACGATGCTGGCGAACGCTTTCCTAATCCAGTTCAGACCGACCTCTCATTGGAGCTTGTGTGACCCGCAGGAGTCCGTGCCCCGACTCCGCCGGGACTGAAACGCAACGGAAAGTGCAGTGCTGGATGCGCAAGGGAATGGGAGCGTCGTGGGACCTCCGGAGCCTGGGAGATCAGAGGGTGGAGTCAGGGCCCCCTAGTTTTGGACTCCATTGCCGCACTGCAGGCGACTTCTCGGACCCCACCGTTGAAGCACCAGGCCCCCCGCCCACCCAAGAGCAACCGGGAAGCACAGCACAAGCCCACAGCTCCGGACACGCGCTCCCGTGTGCCCTGCCTCCCCTGAATCCCAACCCACGAAATCTCCGCCCCCTCGCCACGCCCACATCCCCGTCTACCGTCGGGGAGGGGCGACGAGGCGAAAGCCTTGTGGACCAGGCCGGGATTGGTGGGCGGGACGGAAATGGAGCTGGGAGAGGTGACGTCACCTTCCGCACCTGGCTCAGGGCGGAAATGGGGCGGGGAGAGAGTGACACCACCCCTCTGCCTGTGGCTGGATTGGTGGGCGTGGCGGGGGCGTGGCGATGCCTGCCCTCCGGACAAGGCGGGGTTGGTGGCCAGGGCGACCGCGGGGCGGGCCAGCGCCGGGGGTCGTGGCCGGGACACGTGGTACGGAACCGGCGCCGCGCTTGCTGCTGGTAACAGGGCCTTGCCTAGTGGGCCTTCCTTCCCAGGTGGGTCTTCCTGATGGACCTTCCTTCCCGGGTGGGCGCCCTGAGCTGGGAACGGGCTGGGCGGGGAGGACCCGGGTCAGCGGCGAGAGTCACGCCTCATTCGTGGGGGAGCGTGGGGCGCCCGGCCGCAGCCAGGCGGGAACAATGGTGTCCGGGCTGTTCCCGAGCGCGCGGTCGGGGGCGGAGGCCCGTGACGGCCATGGCCCCGGGGCCTCTCGCACCTCCGGGCCACTCGTGTCCCAGCAGCGCCGAGCGCGTCCCCGGTACGCAGGGACAAGCTGGGCGGCGCACTTGGCCTGAGCCTGCGTGGCCCTCCCTGGTGGAGTCGAGTGGAACGACCCGGGTTGGAGATGGGGTTGCGGGGAGCCGAGCGCTGGTCAGGCCACACCCCTCCCCAGGGGCCTGCTGAGAACTCCAGCCTTTCTCCAACGGATCCCTTTCCCGGAGACCTGGGGTGGGGAGTGTGGCGGGACAGAAGCCTCCCAGGTTCAAAGGGCCCTGGACAGCGTCCCTAGCTCCCGCCAGCATTTGAGGCAGCGTTTAAGGCTATAGGAGGAAGCGTCTGAGGGGAGACAAAATTCCCATGCCAGCTTGATGGTCTGGGGCAGGTGTCTTATTCAATTGGCTTCAGTTTCCTCATCTGTGAAATAGAGACAATATTTGGTCCTCACAGACAGGGCCACCAAACCAAACTCCCCACCGCCTGCCAAGGTCAGATTCCGTAGATCATCCAAGCATAGACTGCAGGAAGAGGCGGAGAACCCGGGGCCTGCTACCAATACCTTCCTTGTCCCTAATGTTTGCAGGCAGGAGTGGAGGAAGAGAAGTCCACATTATGCTTAGGGATCAAGTTCTAGCTTGGGCAGATTGGAGATTCTTTTATTGGTTCTTAATCAGACATGAAGGTGTGATTCAGTTATTTGTGTTATATATGCCTTCAATTATCAAGGGACAGGGACTGAGATTCTCAGAACTAGAAGACTCATTTGTGTGTACTACTGACGGTTCCAGGTGCCACAGCAATTTCTCCTGCCCTCCACTAGTCTCAACATTTAAATCATGTTACTCCCTTGCCAGGCATGGTGGCTCATGTGTGTAACCTCGGCACTTTGGGAGACCAAGGCGGACAGATCGCTTGAGTCCAGGAGTTCGAGACCAGCCTGAGTAACACGAGCAAACCCCGTCTCTACAAAAAATACAAAAATTAGCTGGGTGTGGTGGTGCGCACCTGCAGTCCCAGCTACTTGGGAAGCTGAGGCAGGAGGATCATTTGAGCCTGGGAGACAGAGGTTGCAGTGAGCCAAAATCACAGCAATGCACTCCTGCCTGGGTGACAGAATGACAACCTGTCTCTAAATAAATAAATAAAGTTACTCCGTATGAACTTTAGATTTTTAGAGGGGAGTGAGGTGTCATTTAAAAGGATAATGCTTTTGCTTAAATCAGCATACTGCTTTTACCTTAATTAGTGGTGTTCTCCAGAGCATATAAAAATGGTTCCATTTAATGGCTTTGTAACGGGGGAGGTGGGGGGAAGTGAAACAGGAGTAACCCAGAAGTGTGAATGGGAGGAGAAACTGGAACCTGGCCTAGCCTGGTTTGACTGGATGAGTGATTAACAGGAGTTGCTTTTTAGCCCATCTCTGATGGTGGAACAATCTGATCCCTGTTTCCTCTCTTTTAGTGAAAGTCGTAACTTAGATAATTACAGTCATATGTTGCTTAAGGATGGGGATACATTCCAAGAAAATGCATTGTTAGGCGATTCGTTGTTGTGTGCACATCCTGAGCTGCGCTCACACAAACCTGGATGGTACAGCCTCCTACATACCTAGGCTATATGGTGTAGCCTATTGCTCCTAGGCTACAAACCCGTACATGTACCTTTACTGGATGCTGTAGGCAGTTGTAACACAGTGGTAGGTATTTGTGTATCTAAACATATCTAGACGACAGGACTGACCAGTTGCTCTTCCTTCCAAGAACCTTCGAGATCTGCGGTCTGGGGTCTGGTTGAAAGATGGCGGCCCTCACTACCCTGTTTAAGTACATAGATGAAAATCAGGATCGCTACATTAAGGTAAGGGAATATTCATTTTAGGAAACAGTAAAAGAATCCCTCGTTGCTTCTTGTCCACAAACAGAAACTCGCAAAATGGGTGGCTATCCAGAGTGTGTCTGCGTGGCCGGAGAAGAGAGGCGAAATCAGGAGGATGATGGAAGTTGCTGCTGCAGATGTTAAGCAGTTGGGGGGCTCTGTGGAACTGGTGGATATCGGAAAACAAAAGGTAGGAGGCAACATTCTTTGCATTGCAGGACCCTGTCCTTGGTTCCTTTCCTCTCCATGCTCAGCTCCCTGATGGCTCGGAGATCCCGCTCCCTCCTATTCTGCTCGGCAGGCTGGGCTCCGACCCACAGAAGAAGACCGTGTGCATTTACGGGCACCTGGATGTGCAGCCTGCAGCCCTGGAGGACGGCTGGGACAGCGAGCCCTTCACCCTGGTGGAGCGAGACGGTGAGCGCCGCGCGCCTATGCGTGCCCAGAGGTCACTTTATGAATTTGTGGATTGCTGTTCTAGGCAAGCTGTATGGGAGAGGTTCGACTGATGATAAGGGCCCGGTGGCCGGCTGGATAAACGCCCTGGAAGCGTATCAGAAAACAGGCCAGGTATGCCCCCCACGCTGACTTCTGCCTGAGTCGAATATCCACTCGTGCTGTTCCCTTCTCACAGGAGATTCCTGTCAACGTCCGATTCTGCCTCGAAGGCATGGAGGAGTCAGGCTCTGAGGGCCTAGACGAGCTGATTTTTGCCCGGAAAGACACATTCTTTAAGGATGTGGACTATGTCTGCATTTCTGACAATTACTGGCTGGGAAAGAAGAAGCCCTGCATCACCTACGGCCTCAGGGGCATTTGCTACTTTTTCATCGAGGTACAGTGCCAAGCTGTACGGGTCACTTCTTTAGCCAGACACAGTGGCCTTTGTTTCCGTGCAGGTGGAGTGCAGCAACAAAGACCTCCATTCTGGGGTGTACGGGGGCTCGGTGCATGAGGCCATGACTGATCTCATTTTGCTGATGGGTAAGTGCGGGATGGCATTCAGTCCGCAGTTGTGAGTGCTGTAACCCTCTCCGGCTTCCCTCAGGCTCTTTGGTGGACAAGAGGGGGAACATCCTGATCCCCGGCATTAACGAGGCCGTGGCCGCCGTCACGGAAGAGGAGCACAAGCTGTACGACGACATCGACTTTGACATAGAGGAGTTTGCCAAGGATGTGGGGGCGCAGATCCTCCTGCACAGCCACAAGGTCTGGTTCAGGGCTCGACTCTGCCACCTGCCGAGGTGTCCCTGACCCTCTGATTTTTCTGCAGAAAGACATCCTCATGCACCGATGGCGGTACCCGTCTCTGTCCCTCCATGGCATCGAAGGCGCCTTCTCTGGGTCTGGGGCCAAGACCGTGATTCCCAGGAAGGTGGTTGGCAAGTTCTCCATCAGGCTCGTGCCGAACATGACTCCTGAAGTCGTCGGCGAGCAGGCATGTGGGGCTGGGACACGGGGTGGGGGCCACATTGTATACCTCTATTCTATTTGTGGTTTAGGTCACAAGCTACCTAACTAAGAAGTTTGCTGAACTACGCAGCCCCAATGAGTTCAAGGTGTACATGGGCCACGGTGGGAAGCCCTGGGTCTCCGACTTCAGTCACCCTCATTACCTGGCTGGGAGAAGAGCCATGAAGACAGGTTGGACGCTCTCCTTGTGGATGATGCCGCGCCTCACCGTTTATTTTATTTCATTTCCCCCCAGTTTTTGGTGTTGAGCCAGACTTGACCAGGGAAGGCGGCAGTATTCCCGTGACCTTGACCTTTCAGGAGGCCACGGGCAAGAACGTCATGCTGCTGCCTGTGGGGTCAGCGGATGACGGAGCCCACTCCCAGAATGAAAAGCTCAACAGGTGAGAGTCCAGGGTGCGGCCCAGGTTGGCGTAGCCAACACAATGATGTGTTCCTCTCTACCAGGTATAACTACATAGAGGGAACCAAGATGCTGGCCGCGTACCTGTATGAGGTCTCCCAGCTGAAGGACTAGGCCAAGCCCTCTGTGTGCCATCTCCAATGAGAAGGAATCCTGCCCTCACCTCACCCTTTTCCAACTTGCCCAGGGAAGTGGAGGTTCCCTCTTTCCTTTCCCTCTTGTCAGGTCATCCATGACTTTAGAGAACAGACACAAGTGTATCCAGCTGTCCACGGGTGGAGCTACCCGTTGGGCTTATGAGTGACCTGGAGTGACAGCTGAGTCACCCTGGGTAAGTTCTCAGAGTGGTCAGGATGGCTTGACCTGCAGAAGATACCCAAGGTCCAAAAGCACAAGGTCTGCGGAAAGTTCTGGTTGTCGGCCGGGCACCACGGCTCACACCTATAATCGAGCACTTTGGGAGGCCAAGACAGGAGGATCACTTGAGGCCAGGAGTCTGAGACAAGCCTAGGCAACAAAACAAGACTCTGTCTCTACAAAAAGTTTAAGAAATGAGCCAGACATGGTGGTGTATGCCTGTAGTCCCAGCCACTCAGAAGGCTGAGGCAGGAGGATCGCTTGAGACCAAGAGTTTGAGCCTGCGGTGAGCTGTGAATGCACCACGGCACTCAAGCCTGGGCAATGTAGCAAGATCCTGTCTCTACAAGAAATTTTTTAAAAATGAGCCAAGTGTGGTGGTGCATGCCTGTAGTTCCAGCTACTCAGGACACTGACGTAGGAGGGTTGCTTGAGACTGAGAGTTGGAGGCTGCGATGAGCCATGAATGCCCCACTGCACTCCAGCCTGGGCGACAGAACGAGACCCCATCTCAAAAAAAATAAGTTCTGGTTGTCATTGAATTGGGATAAACAGAGAGCTTGATGCTTTCTGCCTTCTGTCTCAGGTGATGCATTGCACATTTGGGATATTTGGAAAGGAAATGAGGAAAGAAATTAGGGCCTCCTCTGATCTCTCGCTATCTGCGGGTCCTGTCCTTTTCTCAAGACCTTCACCATTACTGGCATTTTCCTGTCTTCTCTTTAGTATGATCCCTCAAAACCTCACTAACTGGAAGGATGATTTTGTCTCAGTTTGTACTCCTAAATAAAAAGTAAACATGACACCTCTAAAAGAATCGCTCCATCTCAGTTGCTCGTCGCGTGCACACCATGCTTATTGAGTGGTGTCTGGTTGGTGGTGTCAGCTCAGGGCAGGGGACAGCAGGCAGGACCCGGAAAACAGAACCCAGGTCTTCCCAGGCGAGCACTCCCTCCCTCGTCCACACAAGTGGAGGCTCACTCGTGGCCCCCTGCATGTTCCGAGAAGTGTCCCTGTCTCTGCTCCTTAACGGCTGTGGGGCCACAGGAAGTCCAGCTGGCTTAAACAAAGAATTGATTGGCCCACTTGACATAAAAGAACAGAGTAAACTCAATGAAAGGAAAAGGCTCCTTGAAGTGGTTGGTTCCAGGGCTGGGCAGGGAAGATGCAAGATGAGTCTGGACCCTCTCACATCGGAACGTAAGGATGCGCTCCTGAGGGCGTGGGGCTGCGTCCAAGGACACAGGAGCCAGCCTGGAAGAGTTTGCAGGGGCCCAGGGGAGCAATTGGAGTGAGAAAATAGCAGTAGTGTTGGATTTTTACCATGGAATAAACAACAATCCATGAGTCCATACTAATATAAATAAAGTGACAAAGTGGGTGAGAAGGACCAGTGCCCCTGGATGAAGAATCTCTGCTCATGTGGGAGGAAGGTGGGAGATCAAAGCTGGAGCACTTGCTGCTGCAGGTGAGACCCCTGACACACTCTCAAATTGGTAGGCAAAGGTTTAAAGAACGGGATATTTGCTTAGCTTAAAAGCACCTCCCAAGGGGAAAACAGTAACTTCACAGTGGAGAGACCTGGCAGGCACCACCCTCAGATCAAAATGAACCTCAGCAGTAATGACACGTCCACATCAGCACCCCCAACACCACTCCCTGAGGAGGACATGCCAGTTCTGGGAACATCACACTCATCGTGACAAAACATCAGACAAACCCAAACGGATGAAATGTGAGGAAAATCTGTAGTTGGTTTTACGTGGATGTTAATCTCTTAGTTTTGATCATTGTGCTGTAGCTGCATAAGAGGTTAGCTGGGTGAAGTGTATCTGGGGACCCTCTATGGCTTTTGCATCTTTTCTCTAAGTCTCCTGTCATTTCAAAGTAAAAACAAAAAAAGAAGACAAGGGTAGCGGCTTCAGGTACAGCTGGACCCAGCACTCAGTGCTATCTGGGCTTGTGGCTCCAACTCAACTCCTCCATCAGAACTGTGAGAAATGCATTCTTTCAGCTTCTAATCCTGCAAAAAGAACTGCATGGTCTTCCCCCAGAAATCCTAAGAGTAGCTGCTGGTGTCTCATGCATGCGAGCTGCATATGGGCCCCCGTTAGTCAGGAACCCATGCTGAGAGGTGCTATGCTTTGAATGTTTGGCTCCTCCCAAACTCGTGTTGAAACTTAATAGCCATTGTAACAGTATTAAGAGGCAGGGCCTTCAAGAGCTGGTCAGGCCATGAGGGCCCTGTCCTCCTGACTGAGTGAATGCTGTTATTGTAGGAGTGGGCTTGTTTGGCCTCCTCTTGCTCTCTCTACCCCTCTCTGAGCCCTTGTGTTGTGGGATGACACAGCCAGAAGGCCCTTGCCAGGTTCCGGTCCCTCCACCTTGGACCTCCCAGCCTCCCGAACGTTGAGCCAATACATCTCTGCTCATTGTAAATTACCTAGTCTTGGGCATTGTGTTACAGCAGCAAAAAGCAGCCTACGGCAGTCACCGTGCTAACACCTGCAGCAGCCTGCGGCGGTCACCGTGCTAACACGTGCAGCAGCCTGTGTGGCTCAGGCCAGTCAGCTTCCCCTGGAAGCAAGTGTGAGGTCGTCGCCTCTGGAAGTGCTAGCGGAGGGTGATCTCCCGGAGGAAATCAGAGTGGTGTTCTACTAGAAGGCCGATGACTCCTGGGTAAAGTGCCAATGCTCACCTCCATCTCTGCAAGCTCAGTCCCTCGTGGAATTTCCAGGAGCACAAGGGCAATCTCGACAGCTCCACGTTCCCAGTGCCCGACCCAAGCCTGGCCCATGATCAGATAAATGCCTAAGTGGGGTGGCATGGACATTTGCACACGTCCAGACTGCTTTATGTTAGAAGCTGAGCTGGCATGCCACTAGCTGGTTTTGATGTAAACAACAATTTTGTAAAACCCTGGACTGAATGGGTCTGACTAACGGCTGGTTCTGTGAACTTGAGCCTCAGCGTCCTGTGTCAGAAGAGCACAAACCACTTTCCCAGAGAGGTTATGAAGACAGAAATGACCCTGTGACCCCTTTGCAAAGTATGAAGAACGGTTCCCACTCATGCATGGAGCTGGATCTTCTCAAGTGGGAAACAGGCGTGGTAAATAAATACTGTTGTTTCAGCTGGTGTAATATGGGACCAGTTTTTTTTAAAGCAAGTCTAA